AATTTTTCTATTGTGTTGCTAACTCTAGTGTTAACTAGAAACCATATTTTCAGAACATTAAAATTCAAGCAAGAAGAAATCTTAATAAAGTTCTACAGATGTTCATAAACCAAGGTAGAGCTCCAAAATTGTGATGTTTTGGAAGAGTTGTTACCCTTTGGGTCTCTGCTTCTGAAACCACAAGGAAAAGACACCTAAGGTTAAGCTTGAAGCCAGGGTCATGAAGAACCTGCAACAGAAGGATGGCTTGTGGTACGCCAGATTCTGGGAGCCCAGCAGGCCTGAGTTTGAACCTGAGCTGTGTGAATTGAGCTAGTCTCTTAACCTCTCTGAGTCTGTTTCCTCATTCACGGAATAGATATAATAACTGTCAACTATTAGAGTACTGTGAGAATTAAATGAAAAAGGGAGTACACAGTGACACATACAGCCTGGATAGTGGTAACTGCTATCCTTAGGTTGGATTATCATTATGATCAGCTTCCTTGTTATCTAAACGCAGAACCTGCCAAGTTCCTGGTATATATGAGTCTAAGAAGATTCCCAGAGGAGAAGAAGGCAGAAGCTGGGGAGTGGGGAGTTATTGCTTAATGGGTATAGATTTTAGTTTTGTAAGGTGATAAGAGTTCTGGAGATAGGTTGACAACAATGTGAATGTTCTTAACACTACTGAACTATTATACACTTAAAAATGGTTAAAGTGGTAAACTTTATGTTATGTGTATTTTACTAGAATTAAAAATTTTTAATGAGCAAAAATAAATTATAGATCAGGGAGTTTAGAATGGAGTTTAGAAATTTATACGTTTTGACGATTGTCTCAGATAATTCTGATGCCTACTATTGGCACCTCATATGGTTTTGTTGTGTCCCCACGCAAATCTCATCTTGAATTGTAGTTCCCATAACCCAGTGGGAGGTAATTGGAACATGGGGGTGGTTTCCCCCATGCTGTTCTCCTGATAGTGAGTGAATCTCATGAGATCTGATGGTTTTATGAGCCTCTGGCATTTCCCCTGCTTGCATTCACTCTGTCTTGCTGCCCTGTGAAGAAAGTACCTTTCTTCCCCTTTCTTCCCCTTCATCTCCTGCCATGACTATAAGTTTCCTGAGGCCTTCCCAGCCATGCAGAACTGTGAGTCAATTAAACTCCTTTTCTTTATAAATTACCCAGTCTTGGGTATTTCTTCATAGCAGCATGAGTACGGACTAATATGGTATCTCATACTTTTTTCTAACTTTTTATTTTGAAATAATTATAGATTCACCAGAAGTTGCAAAGATAATATAGAGAGGTCCTAGGTACCCTTCATCTAGTTTATCTTACATAATTATAGTACAATATCAAAATCAAGAATTTGACATTGGTACTATGCATATATATGTCTTTGTGTCATTTATCATATGCGTACATTTGCGCAAAAACTACCACAATAAAGATACAGAACTGTTCCACCTTAAAGATCATTCCCATACTTCTCCTTTTTATGCACTCATACCACTCCTAATCATCTCTAACCCCTGACAACCACTAATCCGTTCCATCTTTGTAATTTTGTCATTTTGAGAATGTTCTATAAATGGAATTATATCCTTTAGACCTTTCTGACTCAGCATAATGCCCTTGCGATCCATCCAAGTATGCATCAATAGTTTGAGTCTTTTTATTGCTAAGTACTATTCCATGGTATGGATGTATGAAAGTTTATTTAGTCATTCATCGATTGAGGGTTATTTTAGTTGTTTCCAGTTTTTGGTTTTACAAATAAATCTTCTATGAATAATTGTGTACAAGTTTTTCTCTTTAAGAGGCGGGGTCCCTCTATGTTGCCCAGGCTAGCCTCATACTTCTGGCCCCAAGGGATCCTCCTACCTTTGCCTCCCAAAGCACTTGTACAGGTTTTTGTGTGAACACAGTATTTATTTCACTGGGACAAATGTTCACAAGTGTCATTGCTGCGTCATATGGTAGTTGCATGTTTAGTCCTTAAGAAATTGCCAAATTGTTTTTCAAAGTGGCTATACCATTTTATACTCCTACCAGCAATATATGAGTGATAGATGTTCTCTGTATCATGGCCATCATTTGGTATTGTCACTATATTTTAGCTGTCCTGATAGGTGTATGGTAATATCTCATTGTGGTTTTAATTTGCATGTCTCCAATGACTAATGATGTTAAACATTTTTTTGTGTGCTTATTTGCCATCTGTATATCAGTCAGTGAAATGTCTCTTCACGTCTTTTCTTATTTTCTAATAGATTTTATTTTTTACTGTTGAATTCTGGAAGTTCTTTATATATTCTAGATCTAAGTCTTTTGTGAGATATATATGGTTTGCAAATATGTTCTCCCAGCCTATAGCTTGTCTTTTCATCATCTTAGTAAGGTCTTTCAGAGAATAAAAGTTTTAAATAAAAGTTTTACTTTAATTTTGATGAAGTCCAATTTGTCTATTTTTTAATGGATCATGCTGTTGGTGTCATGCCTGAGAACTCTTCACCAAGCCCTAGGTTCTGCAGATTTTCTATGTTGTCTTCCGAAAGTGTTTTACATTTAAATCTATAATCCACTTTGAGATGATTTTTTAAGATGTTATGTTTAGGTTGAGGTTAATTCTTTTGCCTATGGATATCCATTTTTTCCAGCATCATTTGTTGAAAAGAGTATCCTCCCACTATTGAATTGCTTTTGCACCTTTGTCAAAAATCAGTTGGCCCCACTATTACTGGATTCTCTATTCTGTTCCATCAACATAGGTGTTGATTCCTGTGCCAGTACTACATAGTCTTGCTTACTGCAGCTATACAATAAGTCTTGAAATTGTCTTTTTTTAGAATTGTTTTAACTATTTTAGTTCCTTTGCCTTTCTTTATATATTTTATGATATTCTTATATATAGCTACTAAAAATCTTATTAGGATTTTGATAGGACCTATGTTAAACCTTTATGTAAATTTAGGGAGAATTGCTAGCTTTGCTATCCTTAATATTCCATTCTATGAGCATTAAATGTCCATTTATTTAGATCTTTGATTTCATCAGAATTTTATCATTTTTAGCATACAAATCCTACACATTTTGTTAGATTCACACTTAAATATTTAAGTTTATTTCAGAAATAGTAAATGGTATTATATGTTTAATTTTGGTTTTCTACATGTCTGTTGCTACTATATAGAAATGCTGCTTTGTATGTTGATCTTGTATCCTGTTCTCTTGCTGAACTCATGAGATCTAGAGCTTTGTGTGTTTTATTTTGTAGAGCCCTTGGAATTGTCTACATAGATCATCATGTTGTCAACAAACGGAGACAGTTTTATTTCTTCAATTTCAATCTATCTGCCATTTATTTTCTTTTCCTGCCTGATTGTGTTGGGTAAAACTTCCAGCACTGTGTTAAACATGAGTGGTAAGAATGAACATTCTTGCTTTTTTCTCCTCATAAATAAAAATTTCCCCAAAATGTATTTCAGGGCCCTGTTAGCGTCCCAGCTGGAACCAACATTTGCCAGGTATGTTTTCCCTTGTTTTGATGAGCCAGCTCTGAAGGCAACTTTTAATATTACAATGATTCATCATCCAAGTTATGTGGCCCTTTCCAACATGCCAAAGCTAGGTAAGTAATGCTTTCTGTCTATATCTAGCTGTGCTGTGATTTGAACTAAAATAAAATTCTCTAGGTCAGTCTGAAAAAGAAGATGTGAATGGAAGCAAATGGACTGTTACAACCTTTTCCACTACGCCCCACATGCCAACTTACTTAGTCGCATTTGTTATATGTGACTATGACCACGTCAACAGAACAGAAAGGGGCAAGGAGGTGAGTGAGGAAGATTCTGTAGGTAAGGGAGATTCCTAATCACTGCTTAACTGTTTTGATTTAGATACGCATCTGGGCCCGGAAAGATGCAATTGCAAATGGAAGTGCAGACTTTGCTTTGAACATCACAGGTCCCATCTTCTCTTTTCTGGAGGATTTGTTTAATATCAGTTACTCTCTTCCAAAAACAGGTGAGGTAATCTTTTCCTTTCAGTGCATTTGGTTTTATTTTCTCCTCCATTTAAATCCACTTAGATATAATTGCCTTGCCTAGTTTTGACAACCATGCAATGGAAAACTGGGGACTAATGATATTTGATGAATCAGGATTGTTGTTGGAACCAAAAGATCAACTGACAGAAAAAAAGACTCTGATCTCCTATGTTGTCTCCCACGAGATTGGACACCAGGCATGTGGTAAAATGTTCTTTTTATTTCACTTGAAAGCTCTTTTTTTCTTCTCATTTCCAAAAGTGGTTTGGAAACTTGGTTACCATGAATTGGTGGAACAATATCTGGCTCAACGAGGGTTTTGCATCTTATTTTGAGTTTGAAGTAATTAACTACTTTAATCCTAAACTCCCAAGAGTAAGTATGTTTACTAAGTTTATTTAACATTTGAGTTAATGTGCCTCCATCTTTTCCTTTATAGAATGAGATCTTTTTTTCTAACATTTTACATAATATCCTCAGAGAAGATCACGCCCTGGTGACTAGAGCTGTGGCCATGAAGGTGGAAAATTTCAAAACAAGTGAAATACAGGAACTCTTTGACATATTTACTTACAGCAAGGTAAAAGCAGTTAGAAATTTCCTTTGGTTTTGGTTCAAATAATGGACAGCTTCTTTTGTCCTAGGGAGCGTCTATGGCCCGGATGCTTTCTTGTTTCTTGAATGAGCATTTATTTGTCAGTGCACTCAAGGTGAGTTTGCAAAATAGTCGTTACCTGGATGGTTATTTTAACCTTAACTTTTCTATTTTTACAGTCATATTTGAAGACATTTTCCTACTCAAACGCTGAGCAAGATGATCTATGGAGGCATTTTCAAATGGTAATTGTCCTACTTTCTGACACATTCTTGCTTTACCTGCCTTTGTGGTGATTTTTTAAAACAGGCCATAGATGACCAGAGTACAGTTATTTTGCCAGCAACAATAAAAAACATAATGGACAGTTGGACACACCAGAGTGGTTTTCCAGTGATCACTTTAAATGTGTCTACTGGCGTCATGAAACAGGAGCCATTTTATCTTGAAAACATTAAAAATCGGACTCTTCTAACCAGCAAGTAGGTAGCTTTGCTCCTCTTTGTCTTCACCTAGTAACTAATTTTTTTATTTTCTTCCAATAAGTGACACATGGATTGTCCCTATTCTTTGGATAAAAAATGGAACTACACAACCTTTAGTCTGGCTAGATCAAAGCAGCAGTAAGTAACAAATTTTAAAAACATCTTTATATCCATTTCAAATTATTCCCATATTCCTTTATAGAAGTATTCCCAGAAATGCAAGTTTCAGATTCTGACCATGACTGGGTGATTTTGAATTTGAATATGACTGGATATTATAGAGTTAATTATGATAAATTAGGTTGGAAGAAACTAAATCAACAACTTGAAAAGGATCCTAAGGTAAGGTTACTTTTGATACTTTTAATTAAATATCTTCTGGGCATATTTGGGTCTAATTCTGCAGGCGATTCCTGTTATTCACAGACTGCAGTTGATTGATGATGCCTTTTCCTTGTCTAAGTGAGTATATTTTCTTCTCTCATGGTTTCAGATTTTTGAGTGTGTGTGTTTTTAAATCAAACAGAAACAATTATATTGAGATTGAAACAGCACTTGAGTTAACCAAGTACCTTGCTGAAGAAGATGAAATTATAGTATGGCATACAGTCTTGGTAAACTTGGTAACCAGGGATCTTGTTTCTGAGGTGAACATCTATGATATATACTCATTATTAAAGGTAATTTCATTCTTTCTTATGTAGTTTTTAAAAACTAACAGTGTATTTTCTTTATTGTTTATAGAGGTACCTATTAAAGAGACTTAATTTAATATGGAATATTTATTCAACTATAATTCGTGAAAATGTGTTGGCATTACAAGATGACTACTTAGCTCTGTAAGTATGTTTTCAGAAGTGATAATTGAATAATAAACTGTTTTTCTTTGACTTTTTCTTCAAGAATATCACTGGAAAAACTTTTTGTAACTGCGTGTTGGTTGGGCCTTGAAGACTGCCTTCAGCTGTCAAAAGAACTTTTCGCAAAATGGGTGGATCATCCAGAAAATGAGTAAGAGTAATATCATAATTCCTCTTGTTTTTTGAAAAATATCATTTTATGTTATATTTTACAGAATACCTTATCCAATTAAAGATGTGGTTTTATGTTATGGCATTGCCTTGGGAAGTGATAAAGAGTGGGACATCTTGTTAAATACTTACACTAATACAACAAACAAAGAAGAAAAGATTCAACTTGCTTATGCAATGAGCTGCAGCAAAGACCCATGGATACTTAACAGGTGATTATGGTCAACTTACCTTGAAAGTTTCTAAAATGTATTTTTTGAAAATGCACTTTTGCAGATATATGGAGTATGCCATCAGCACATCTCCATTCACTTCTAATGAAACAAATATAATTGAGGTTGTGGCTTCATCTGAAGTTGGCCGGTATGTCGCAAAAGACTTCTTAGTCAACAACTGGCAAGCTGTGAGTAAAAGGTAAGAAGGAAAGTGAGACCTTTCTTTCATTTCCACCCTTGATTAACATCTTATTGCCTTGTAGGTATGGAACACAATCATTGATTAATCTAATATATACAATAGGGAGAACCGTAACTACAGATTTACAGATTGTGGAGGTAAGTACTTTAAATATTATGAAATACAATGATGCACTGATCATCTGTCTCTCTGTCCTTCCAGCTGCAGCAGTTTTTCAGTAACATGTTGGAGGAACACCAGAGGATCAGAGTTCATGCCAACTTACAGACAATAAAGAATGAAAATCTGAAAAACAAGAAGCTAAGTGCCAGGATAGCTGCGTGGCTAAGGAGAAACACATAGCTTGTGGCTATCTTTCAGCACTCCTCTTGCATATTATAATGTAGTTTGTTCACAGTTTTGTCTTCCAATACTTTGTGAGTCTGGAAAACCACACATTTTATTTGTATTTCAGTCACATTTATTACTCAGAGTGCCATTCTTCTCATATTGTCATGTTTGGCCCTGAGGGTGGGTGATTGCTGACAATTTTGCCAATGCTGCTGTATTTCTGGGAAAGATGTCACTTCATGTTGGGTTATAATCCCACAGAATTTACTTTAAATGTCACGTAAAAACAAATTCACCTAAGATAGTCTTGCTTATTTTGTTGCGAAGGCCAGTGGAATATAAAAATCAATGGCATTAATGAGGAGCACATTCTTTGCTGAGGGAAATAACAGTTTTTCCAGGCCCTAGGGTTTATTTAGTTCAACATTGAAGATTGAAAAGACTAATGAGAAGATAACATGACAATATAAAAAGACAGAAACTCAAAAAGTATATTCACTAGAAGACAGTGGAGCCAAAGAAAAGCAAGTTGAAAAAGAAAGAGGAGACAATTTAACGAGCCCTAAAGGCAAGAAGTGTGTCTTCTCCTGCCCATTTCTCTCTCCCACAGTACATCCTGCATTGAACCACGTGTTGCTGGTTACTAAACTTTATGGTGTCACAAAAAGACAAATGATTGTAGGATCCATGGAAGTGCACTTAGGCTTGCTGTGGTGGAGGCCATAGTGGAGATGAAGGCTCTGCTCTGAAGCTCTTAATTGTGTATTCACCAGTGGGATGGACACCCTTTCAGCCTAAGCGTACGAGTGAAAACAATGATGTCAAAAGACAATAGCAAGTATAGGCTACTATTTAGGGCAAAAGGAATCTTGAAATGAAAGAAACAGAACTAAAAGGCTAACTGGAGCATAATCCTTACAGTTTTGCACTCAGGGGATTAAGTTTGAAACATAGTGTCTTTTGGCCAAATTGAACCTACTTGTAATGTGGACCAACTTACTTTACACATTTTCATCAGTCCCAATGTATGGAATTAGCTTAGTTTTCTCATGCTTGATTAAAACAAGACAACTAAAGCTAATCATTCCTCTTCTAGACTTTGTGTATATGATTTAATCTTTTATTTTTATTTTTGTAGAATGGGGGTAAAACTACAAATCTCCTCCTCAGGGTGATATTTTTAAAGATTAAGGAGTATGACATCAATTAACAGTCTTTAAAGATGTTACATACGCTCAAAGCAATGTGATTAAGACTTTTTGCCTATTTCTTGTATAAGTTAAGGCAGCCATAAATGAAAATACAAAACAAACGTTTGCTTTTGTATTTGATTCACAAGAGGATTCTCCCTGAGTGTCAGGGGAGGCTGTGGGACTTCACCACGTGGACAAACGAAAGCACAGGCTACTCAGACTTGGCCACAGGTCATAGGTCAGAGAATTTTTTCTTCAAATGTAGAAATGTAAATTTTCAGCAATAAAATATCTGCATGCCTACAAAGTGTTGTAGCTGAGATACCTTCCTGTTTTTTT